ATCTCTAACAGCATATCATCATGTCAGGAATTATTACTGAGCCCCAGCCCCTGGCTTTAAAATTTGAGGTCAAATAAAGAATATGAGTCACACAATGCAAGGCAAGATAATGTAACAGGTACAAGAGGTAAATCAGAATGACGTTGAAGTTGAAAGACAATCATTTCCTATTTGAATTTTTGAAGAAATACTTGAAGGGGCATGGTGTGTTTCAGTGGTTTTAAAATAAGTAAGTTCCCCCCGGGAGAATATTGAGAATGATAGACATTTCTTGGAAAGAGAAAACATAAGGAAAGTTGAAGACACAGAAAGCATCAATATGACAAGTAGAAAAGTCCACTTTGGTTAAAACACACAGTCTGCAGAGAATGAAAGCAGGAAAACCAATGTAAGAAGATCTCTTGATTTCTGAGTAATAAACTAAAGGGCCATGAGTGATTAAGGAATTTGGCCACTCTTTAGAATTAATTGGGAGCTATTTAACTACCTTGAGCAAAATAAATCACGACTTTTGAAAGAAGGTTGAACGGGAAGACAAACTCAGAAGCTCCTGCAGTAATCAAGGACAGAAGCAATTGTTAAATGCACCTCTTAGGCTGTTATCAGTAGAAATACGAAATAAAAGATAAATATGCAAAAACATTAATGGCACAATAAACACTCACGGTTTTGCCTTTAGACTTGAGATACACTAAAATCTAGATTTAATTAATCGACTTGGACGTTGGAATAAGATAGTAAAACTCACAACAAAACTTTGTAGAACTTAGTCAGGAAAAGAATCTCAAGCATAGCTTTAAAAACAGAAATTGCCCCGAGTACTAAGGATGAGCAATAATGAAATTAAAACATATTGTAATAACATTACACAAACTATATTGGAGACTACAAAGAAGAGATTATTCATAGATTATAAAGCTTGGAAAGAATCAAAACAACACATTTCTGGAAACAGATTGTATAAATGCTACAAAAGAGAAAAATATATTTTCTCCCCACGCAACACAAGACCTTAAAGTCAATTCTCGCTTTTCTTGCAATATTTTATACCTTTTCAATTCATAGAATTACTCAAGAAAACTACCTCAGTTGGTTGCTACTTTTTGTTGATTCCTTTTACCAGACATGACTAAGTTTCTTTTTCATCAGTAGATTTCTGGGCTCCTATATTCACTAGAGATTGCAACTCCTGGATTTCTCTTACACTAGAATCCTATTTCGAGCCATATGGGAGATTCTGAATTCCAGAACAAAAGAATTTTGTAATTTAAAATTCGTGATTGCTCAATGGAATCATTTTAATTGTTACTTCATTTCTGTCGTTATTTAAAACTTAAGTGGAGAGTTTTCTCAGGGATAAGAAAACCACAATCAAGGTCATACAAAACTTTTAGAGGCAGTCAGTCTGCTAAGAAGGCTCCAGCAAGAGAAACGGGATCTTCTGTTTCAACAATCATTACTTAAGAAAAAATTAAGAAAATGAAATAAGTTTTGCAGAATAACTGTGAAATTTTTATTCATGAAATATGTACTTACACTTTGGGCCACGTGATGTCACTCTTTGCCGCGATGTTCTCTCTGAATCCAGACAAATACAGCCCTTTTCCCATGGGAAAGAGGCTCAATTCTTTTTCACTCTCTCTGTGCTGAACGATGGCGAACACAGCAGAATGGGACTGACGAAATCAGATGATTTCTTCTAATTTGGAGGCAATTTTCACTAATTAGAAGAAGACTGAGTATTTGAAATGTTATACTCAAGTCGAGGAGATCCAGAGGGTCAGCCTCTACTGCTCTCGCTTCTGATCCTCGCAATGTGGGTGGTGGGGAGCGGCCAGCTCCACTACTCCGTCCCGGAGGAAGCCGAACACGGCACCTTCGTGGGCCGCATCGCGCAGGACCTGGGGCTGGAGCTGGCGGAGCTGGTGCCGCGCCTGTTCCAGTTGGATTCCAAAGGCCGCGGGGACCTTCTGGAGGTAAATCTGCAGAATGGCATTTTGTTTGTGAATTCTCGGATCGACCGCGAGGAGCTGTGCGGGCGGAGCGCGGAGTGCAGCATCCACCTGGAGGTGATCGTAGACAGGCCGCTGCAGGTTTTCCATGTGGACGTGGAGGTGAAGGACATTAACGACAACCCTCCAGTGTTCCCAGCGACACAAAAGAATCTGTTCATCGCGGAATCCAGGCCGCTTGACTCTCGGTTTCCACTAGAGGGCGCGTCCGATGCAGATATCGGGGAGAACGCCCTGCTCACTTACAGACTGAGCCCCAATGAGTATTTCTTCCTGGACGTGCCAACCAGCAACCAGCAGGTAAAACCTCTTGGACTTGTATTACGGAAACTTTTAGACAGAGAAGAAACTCCGGAGCTTCATTTATTGCTCACGGCCACCGATGGAGGCAAACCCGAGCTGACTGGCACCGTTCAATTACTCATCACGGTACTGGACAACAATGACAATGCCCCAGTGTTCGACAGAACCCTGTATACGGTGAAATTACCAGAAAACGTTTCTATCGGAACGCTGGTGATTCACCCCAATGCCTCAGATTTAGACGAAGGCTTGAATGGGGATATTATTTACTCCTTCTCCAGTGATGTTTCTCCAGATATAAAATCCAAGTTCCACATGGACCCCTTAAGTGGGGCAATCACAGTGATAGGACATATGGATTTTGAAGAAAGTAGAGCACACAAGATCCCAGTCGAGGCTGTCGATAAAGGCTTCCCACCCCTGGCTGGTCATTGTACACTTCTTGTGGAAGTTGTGGATGTAAATGACAATGCTCCACAGTTGACTATCAAAACGCTCTCGGTTCCTGTAAAAGAGGACGCACAACTGGGGACAGTTATTGCCCTGATTAGTGTGATCGACCTAGACGCAGATGCCAACGGGCAGGTTACCTGCTCCCTGACGCCCCACGTCCCCTTCAAGCTGGTGTCCACCTACAAGAATTACTACTCGTTGGTGCTGGACAGAGCTCTGGACCGCGAGAGTGTGTCCGCCTACGAGCTGGTGGTTACCGCGCGGGACGGGGGCTCGCCTTCACTGTGGGCCACGGCCAGGGTGTCTGTGGAGGTGGCCGACGTGAACGACAACGCACCAGCGTTCGCGCAGTCCGAGTACACGGTGTTCGTGAAGGAGAACAACCCGCCGGGCTGCCACATCTTCACGGTGTCTGCGCGGGACGCTGACGCGCAGGAGAACGCCCTGGTGTCCTACTCGCTGGTGGAGCGGCGGTTGGGCGAGCGCTCGCTGTCGAGCTACGTGTCAGTGCACGCGGAGAGCGGCAAGGTGTACGCGCTGCAGCCGTTGGACCACGAGGAGCTGGAGCTGCTACAGTTCCAGGTGAGCGCGCGCGACGCGGGCGTGCCGCCTCTGGGCAGCAACGTGACGCTGCAGGTGTTCGTGCTGGACGAGAACGACAATGCGCCGGCGCTGCTGACACCTCGGATGAGGGGCACTGACGGCGCAGTGAGCGAGATGGTGCTGCGGTCGGTGGGCGCCGGCGTAGTGGTGGGGAAGGTGCGCGCAGTGGACGCCGACTCGGGCTACAACGCGTGGCTTTCATACGAGCTGCAGCCAGAAACGGCCAGCGCGAGCATCCCGTTCCGCGTGGGGCTGTACACGGGCGAGATCAGCACAACGCGTGCCCTGGACGAAACGGACGCACCGCGCCAGCGCCTACTGGTGCTGGTGAAAGACCACGGGGAGCCAGCGCTGACGGCCACGGCCACTGTGCTGGTGTCGCTGGTGGAGAGCGGCCAGGCGCCAAAGTCATCGTCGCGGGCGTCAGTGGGTGCCACGGGCCCCGAGGTGACGCTGGTGGATGTCAACGTGTACCTGATCATCGCCATCTGCGCGGTGTCTAGCCTGTTGGTTCTCACGCTGCTGCTGTACACTGTGCTGCGGTGCTCGGCGATGCCCACCGAGGGCGAGTGCGCGCCTGGCAAGCCGACGCTGGTGTGTTCTAGCGCGGTGGGGAGTTGGTCGTACTCGCAGCAGAGGAGGCAGAGGGTGTGCTCTGGCGAGGGTAAGCAGAAGACCGACCTCATGGCCTTCAGCCCGGGCCTTTCTCCTTGTGCTGGATCTACAGAGCGAACGGGAGAACCCTCTGCTTCCTCAGATTCAACTGGGAAGGTGGGTTTTTCTAGCATTTTATTTATTTATATAATTTTTTTTCTTGAAAGATATTATCGATTACTCCCAGGGGCCGTTCAAATAGTTTTATTCATTTTTCTAGAAATCCAGCAGATTTTTTTTCTGATAAAGTAAACCCCTTAACATTGGAGCCGACTTTGTCTTGACTTCTAGTGAGAATTATAAACTGTATATTAAATAGATATTTTTTGGGTGCTGAATCAATTTTATTTAAATTTGTGATTAAAGTGACATTGAATTTCTGATGCTATGCTGCCATAACACTTGAAAACCAATTTAGTTGTTAGTCATTCATTAAACATTAACATCACTATCATTTATTTATTGCTAAATGATGCATAGTATTTTAGTCTACTTGTATTGTTTATAAGAAACCCAAGCAAAAATATATAGCAATTGTTACCTTGTTAAGTTTGTAGTTCTCTACATTTCTCTGGATGGAGACTGTGAACATCTGATTGTTCAGCAACCTTCAGTATCTATTATTTTAATAAGAAAGAAACTTCCCCTAAACTTTAGAAAACAGTTGCTCCACTTTAGGAATCAAATTATGTCAATAAATGTTATAAACACAGCCTTCATTTCAACTTATATAAAATATGTTTTAAAATGCCTGACAATGTAGATAATTCAAGAAATGTTGACTGAAATTTTGTCTACACTTAGAACATTTTTTGAAATTCAGTTTACAGAAATTGGAGAAAATGCTTTTTAAACAAGTGTTTCCTTTCTTCAAGAAGACATTCTCCTTTTAATTGAAATTTTCTCCATTCAGTGATAAAATGATCAGCCATGTGAAGATTCGAAACTTCGAGTTCTTTTGAAATTCAGAGTCTGTAACTTAAAACATTACCCTTATGAATTTAGATGAGAATTCACTTGTTCTGTCAGTAATCCATAAGACAGAAATCTGTTTTTTTAAAAATATCTTTTTCTCCTCTCAGCTCATACATAACACAAGGCAGAAATCTGGATATGAGATTTGCCTCTTTAATGTCACTACATGTTATGTTTCCTGAATTGTAGTATGTGACTTTCAAAATGGTGGTTTTCCACACTCTACCTTTAGTGCAAGCTATTTGTTTGTTTTCTAATTTATAGTTTTAAAAACTTCGCTTATTGAGTTTTTGTTATGTGGTTTATATTTTTCTTTCTCTTTCAGCTATTTTATTTAATATTGTGTCAGATATTTTACAAGGTATGACCTAATTAAAAACTCAGTAGAGAAAGATCAGAATGGCCTTGAGAATAGAGCCACAAAAATAACTATGAAAATGCCAGTAACGTTTATTTAAAACAAAATATTTTAATTTTTAAATTTTCCCTTAAAACACACTTTTGGAATATGCTACAATATTACATGTTTTTTGTCTTTTTATTTTTCTGAGACGGAGTCGTTTTCTGCCACCCAGGCTGGAGTACAGTGGCATGATCTTGGCTCACTGCAACGTCTGCCTCCTGGGTTCAAGCAATTCTCCTGCCTCAGCCTCCTGAGTAGCTGGGATTATAGGCACATGCCACCGCGCCCAGCTAATTTTTGTATTTTTAGTAGAGATGGGGTTTCATCATGTTGGCCAGGTTGGTCTCGAACTCCTGACCTTGTGATGCTCCCACCTCGGCCTCCCAAAGTGCTGGGATTAAAGCTGTGAGCCACTGTGCCAAGGCTTTTTTATTTTTTTTTTTTGTCATTTTCTTTCAAAACTTGAGTGGTCTCTGAGCTCCTGTCATTAAACCTATCTATATCTGTCTATCAGCACAACTCACCTTGAATATAGTCTTATACTTTCAAGTATCTTTGTCTTTGCACGTTTTTCAAGTTTCATGTGCCATTTAAACTTGGACCCAGGTATCTGATTATTTGATGTGAATAGAGGGATGCTACAGATGTCATTTGTCTCCCGCCCTAAGTCCTCCAGTCTCCTTAGAGCTAGTACTTACTAAGCATTTACTATGTCATCAATAATCATAAAACGTATTTTTTTTTTTGAGTCAGAGTCTCGCTCTGTTGCCCAGGCTGGAGTGCAGTGGTGCCATCTTGGCTCACTCCAAGCTCCCCCTCCCGTGTTCACGCCATTCTCCTGCCTCAGCCTCCCGAGTAGCTGGGACTACAGGCGCCTGCCACCATGCCCGCCTAATTTTTTTGTATTTTTAGTAGAGATGGGGTTTCACCGTGTTAGTCAGGATGGTCTCGATCTCCTGACCTCATGATCCTCCCGCCTCAGCCTCCCAAAATGCTGGGATTACAGGCGTGAGCCACCGCGCCTGGCCTAAAATGTGTTCTTTATTATTGACGGCTGTATTGATGGGATTGGTAATTTAGTCCTTCATATTAATCTCTATTCTCTCTCAGAGTACAAGCTCTCATCATATGCAAATTCTCAGAAGGGCTGTGAACACCTTAGTAATAAATTTATCTTTTGAGGTCATTAGCAAACATGAACTCACAGGGATCCAGAGATGGTAAAATTCAAAACAGCCTGTCAAGTTCAAAACAGAGAGGTGAAAGCAGAAGAGACACTTTCCTATTTTGCCTAATAGGTCTCCTTATATGCATCTGTAGTTAACATTCCTCAATTCAAGTTAGAATCATGAAACAATAATGAAGCTCCTCCTATGTCTCTTTTCAAGTTGTAATTACTATATAGGAAAAACTAAGTTGTCACCCAATATCTTAGACACTTTGAGAGCAAAGGGGGTGCTGTAAATAAGTATACAAGATCACAGACCTAAATTGAGCCTGTTCCAGACAAATTGGGGCCTATGGTCAACCTATCCTTAGACCTGCTAACGCATTAGCATTAGCAGCACCTAAGTCCTCATTGAATGTTCTGGTTCAAGGCTCCACCTCAGAAATTCTGAAATGGGTAGTAAGAGCAAATTTTCATTTTAAAGCACACCTGAGATGATTCTCATACAACCGAAATTTTAGATCCATAGCCCTATTTGATACTTGACAGTGCAAGTTTCTGTAATTTAAAAAGATGTGGTGGCCTGACACCTGCAATCCCAACATTTTGGGAGGCCAAGGTGGGAGGGTCCCTTCCTTGAGCCCAGCAGTTTGAGACCAATGTAGTGAGACTCATCTCTGCCAAAAAAAAAAAATTAGCCGGGCATGGTGGCACACATCTCTAGTCCCAATTACTCAGGAGGCTGAGGCGAGAGAATCGCTTGAGCCTGGGACATTGAGGCTGCAGTGAACTGTGATGGCACAACTGCATTTCAGCCCGGGTGACAGCAAGATTCTGTCTCAAAAAAAAAAAAAAAAAGAGTAGTTTAACTAC